CCTCCTGAGTAGCTGGGACTACAGGCATGCACCACCATGCCTGGCTAAATTTTTTTTTTTTTTTTTGGTAGAGATGAGGTTTCACCACGTTGCCCAGGCTGGTCTTGAACTCCTGGGCTCAAGCCATCTGCCTGCCTCAGCCTCCCAAAGTGCTGCCCAGCCATACTTTTTCATTTAAGAGATAATCGATAGCAAATGAAATAATACAAGTTAAGTGCTTAGAACAATGACTACTATTTTTAACGTATCACGGGCAGCTTCCTTAATTGGTATATGCAGATATGCTTTTATTATTGTTTCAAGCTGAGGGCAGGGAAGTCCCTGAAGAAACTTTGTCTTGAAAAAATGGGTTAAATTGGCCGGGCGCAGTGGCTCACACCTGTAATCCCAACACTTTGGGACGCCAAGGCGGGGGGATCATGAGGTCAGGAGTTCAAGACCAGCCTGACCAATATGGTGAAACCCCGTCTCTACTACAAATACAAAAATTAGCTGGGCGCGGTGGCAGGTGCCTGTAATTTCAGCTACTCAGGAGGCTGAGGCTGGAGAATCGCTTGAACCTGGGTGGCAGTGAGACGAGATCATGCCACTGCACTCAAGCCTGGGTGACAGAGTGAGACTTCTGTCTTAAAAAAAAAAAAAAAAAGGGTTATATGTGCCCTCCCTTGAGGTAGGGGCGGTTGATTTCACAGAAATCAAATGGAAAAGGCATACTGTTGTGGGAGCTAATAACACATCCTTCCTTCGATAATGCTGATTGGTGGCATCCAATCATCTAAGGTAGCGATGGGGCCTGGACCAGGGCTGAGGGAGGCCCGCCCAGTACCTGGTCCAGGCCTGGGACTCCTGAGCACTGCCAGCCAAGGCCTCTCCTGCCTAACCGGACCCGCCTCCTCGGAGAGTGGGGGAGGTGCCGCTCAAGCCTGATGCTGATCTCTTTTGACAGCTGCTTCTAAGGCTGGCAGGATGGTAGGCAGTGGGGGAAGGGACCAGATTTAAAGGTCCAGTTGCTCCGCCCCCTGCCAGACCTGGGCAGGCAGGCGCGGGTGAGCATCCTCTGAGAGCTTGGGTCTTGCGTATGTGGAAGGTCAGAGACCCCTCTACCCTAGTTTCCACTTCCACTGGTCTTCACGTCCGCTCCCACCCTACAGGCCGCCAGGGAGACCAGTGCCGCCCACCATGCGATTTCGACGCTTGACCCCTGGTTACTTCCGGGTGTTACAGGTAAGTACCCCTGATCAACGGTTTCTGGCACGACCCCTGAGGCACACCCTCTGTGCACCTCCAGATGCAGGTAGCTGGTGAGCTGAAGGCAGAGCCCCGGAGTCTGCTGGCAGGAGTTGTGGCTACAGTGCTAGCTGTCCTCGGCCTGGGTGGCTCCTGCTATGCCGTCTGGAAGATGGTGGGGCAGCGGCGGGTGCCACGGGCCCCGTAACGAAGAAGAGAGACTCTCACTTGGATGCTGGGGGTAGGTGACTCGGGAGGGGGGTGCAATCTCAGCCGCTGCCCTCTCCGCCTCTTCCTGACTGTAGGGCTCGACGCTCAGCTGCTTCAGCCTGGGAGAAAGAAAAACAGGAGTTGGGAGCTGACCAGGTGAGAGCCCTATCTGCTGAGCACCCATCCATCAATCCTCTCCTTACTCCTTCATACCTTTTCTTGTGGTCTTTGGATCGGAAGTGGGTCTTCAGGTTGGTGGAATCGATGAAGTACCTCCTGTAGGAATGGAAGTGAGAAGGAGAGTGAGGAGGTGATAGTCTCCCAAGTGCACCTATCTCCCTAGCCCTAGCTTGTCCCTGACGCCAGGATCCGGGTCTGAGAAACGGGAGGCGGGCGGACCCACGGGTCCCAAGAGAGAAGACTCTGCGCTGCCTGGGGCTTCAACTTCACATCTCCCGGCCGGTACCGCGGACCCTCCTCCGCCCCAGGCCGGGCTCGTCCGGGACTCACGCGCAGGCCAGACAGCGGTGCAGACCGCCCCCTGGCAGGTCGGGGTCGAACTCGGCGTTTGGGTCGGGCTGGGGTCGTGCGGATCCCTGAGGCCGCAGCTCGCGGTGAATCTCATCCAAGTCCGGCCGCCGCCGCTTCGCCTTCATCTGCCGGGCTAGAGAGTGCGCTCGGTGCGCGCCTGTCCGGCGGGAGCGACCCATGGCCAGAAACAGCCCGGCCGGCCAAGGGGCCAGGAGCAGGGCAGGGAGCACACGTGTGAGCACTTCCGGGCCGATCAGCTACGTCAGGCCACGCCGGGGGGCTAGGCAGGCTCGGCCGGACCGCCTCTGATGACGTCACTCTCGGCCAGCGGCTCGAGCGCCGCCAGGCGGCCGTCGACGTCAGTGACCGAGCTCAGGACGGGCTCCCAGAAGTGTGCCCACTGAAGGGCATGGCCCCGCGGGCCCTCGCTGGGGAGGCGCGGGGTGGTGCGTGCGCCTGGGGGTTTCGGGGCCGTCTTGCTGCCCTGCTCTTCCTGGCCTGGTCCAACCAGTATCAGTGCCAACCTGTACTCCTGTCATCCCTTCCTGTTTCCCAGACCTTGGACTCCGCGGTGGGGGTGGGATGCTTTATCTCTGGAAAGCACTGATAAATGTCTGTGTCATGAATAAATTAGTAAATGACTGAGAGTGAATAAGTTTGGAATCCCAGCCCCA